CCCTGCCAGACATAACCTGCAACAGGCATTCCTGGATCAATGCAAACTCCGACTTCTGTTCCAGGAGTCTGCCTCTGTTAGAAGAATCTCACACAAGTGTGCGTGCTGTGCCATTGTAAATGCTGTATAAGGTGGCCAGGCCCAATCAGTCCCTGCAAGACACCGAACAGTAAGAACTATCTATGGAGTGTTTACTATGTGCCAAGCACCGTCCTTTGCAAGCACTATTAACCCTCAAAATACCACCACCGTGAGATTGAGACCATCATGATTCCCGTTCTACAGAAGGAAACACTGAGACTTCAGGAGGTCAGGACCTTTCCAGGGTCACAACTGCGTAACTAAGTTGCAGAGCTCAACCCAGTGGCACTTCCATCTCACACGCAGCTGTCTGATGGTCAAGAGCCCAACCAGTCCCCCGGTCGTTTCTACCGCACTAAACCGCTGTGTCAAGCTGGAGCAGCGGGCTCAGCAGTGAAAATGAAAGAACAGAAGGAGGTTACAGAGAAGAGAACGGTCACGGTAAATTCCGGAGAGGAGGCAAGGACGTACACACCGAGATACTTCCCGGTCACCGTTACTCAGCACTTTGTGGGGTTCACGTGGCTGGGGGGGCCGGGGCGTGGCGGCCCTTTTCGAGGAATCCAGCCCTGCCTGGGCGGTCCCCATCTCGAGCGTGGGCGTGTTCGATTCAGGCCCGGCGGACGCATCCCCAGGTGACCCGGGAGGGACCTTGTGTCTCTGGGGGTGACTGTCCGTCTCCCCGCCTCCCACCGTCACGCGCAGTGCTGATCCCCACTTCCAGCTGGAGTGCGAGCTGGGCTTGGGGTTACAGGAGCCGAAGCCCTGGAGCTCCGCCCCACGCTTGCGCCAGCCCCGCCCCGATCCCGGCTCGCAGGCTCCAGGGGCGGGGCGTGGCCGGGGCGCAGCGACGGGCGCGGAGGTCCGGCCGGGCGCGCGCGCCCCCGCCACACGCACGCCGGGCGTGCCAGTTTATAAAGGGAGAGAGCAAGCAGCGAGTCTTGAAGCTCTGTTTGGTGCTTTGGATCCATTTCCATCGGTCCTTACAGCCGCTCGTCAGACTCCAGCAGCCAAGATGGTGAAGCAGATCGAGAGCAAGGTACGCGCTACCGGGGAAGGCCAGGGTGCCGGTTATTTAATATAAGCTTTTCTTTTGCTGTTAGACTGCTTTTCAGGAAGCCTTGGACGCTGCAGGTGATAAACTTGTAGTAGTTGACTTCTCAGCCACGTGGTGTGGGCCTTGCAAAATGATCAAGCCTTTCTTTCATGTGAGTATTAAACAATGTCTGCTTTGTAAGAGTCTTTTTGGATTTTTCATTTTAAATTTTCCAGTCCCTCTCTGAAAAGTATTCCAACGTGATATTCCTTGAAGTAGATGTGGATGACTGTCAGGTATGTAGCTGGAAATATGAGATACTGCTGAGTAATCCTCTCCCTTTGCTACTTTCCCTACCAGGATGTTGCTTCAGAGTGTGAAGTCAAATGCATGCCAACATTCCAGTTTTTTAAGAAGGGACAAAAGGTACGTACATCTGACCTTTAAAACTCTAACTGCGTCTAATGTCAATTCAATATTCTCTTAACAGGTGGGTGAATTTTCTGGAGCCAATAAGGAAAAGCTTGAAGCCACCATTAATGAATTAGTCTAATCATGTTTTCTGAAAATATAACCAGCCATTGGCTATTTAAAACTTGTAATTTTTTTAATTTACAAAAATATAAAATATGAAGACATAAACCCAGTTGCCATCTGCGTGACAATAAAACATTAATGCTAACACTTTTTAAAACCGTCTCATGTCTGAATAGCTTTCAAAATAAATGTGAAATGGTCATTTAATGTATTTTCCTATATTCTCAATCACTTTTTAGTAACCTTGTAGGCCACTGATTATTTTAAGATTTTAAAAATTATTATTGCTACCTTAATGTATTGCTACAAAAATCTCTTGTTGGGGGCAATGCAGGTAATAAAGTAGTATGTTGTTATTTGTTATCTTTTGACAGAGAAAATAGCATTCTCTGTTT